CCTATGAAACATGATTAAAAACATGAAAAATGATTCAAGAAATTTTCAACTTTATTAAAGGACAACATCTATCAGAAAAAATTGAAGAGCCTCAGTTGTCATGCATGATTAAATAAGAGTTGGTGAAACTATTCTGAAAACCATATATGATGTGGTAAAGTTATTTTTGCTGTATCCTTTCCCAACTACATAAACTTAAACTTTGATTATTCATCTCTAAGACTGCAGTCCTCCCCGCCCCCCGCCAAGTTTACCTAAAGTTTATAGGTATGTTTTGGTCTCAACAACTCAGTGAGAGTCATTAAATTTATCTTTTCTCTCTTATTCCTACTCTAATAAGAGATTAAATTAGGGACTAAGCTGAGAGCTCAGACTAAACCCTTGTGGCTGTTTTCAAGGTCAATTAACTCCTCATGGTTAGGAATAGTTACATGTTGACAGCCGGTTTATAGAAAACCTTGGAGGATATCCATACCCATTGTCGGTAAAAGGAGGGCAGACCCAGCCTTTCTTTCCTCCCACGCCCTAGGTTCACACGGGGAAAGCGACAGGCCCTTTAACTTAAGTCTCGGCCAGGGAGAAGCCACCTTTATTGTGAAATTTGCGGTTTCACATTTTCCTACAAAGTCCCGACATCTGGGGTCAGCCTAGGCAAAATAATCACTATAATTGATCATGTTAAATTCAAGAACCGAGACACGAATTGTCCCGTTATACGCAAAATGACGAATGTGAACATTCTTATATTCTTAGCACAGTGGGAACGCCAGCCAATCAGCTGACTCCAGCAGCAACGGCCCACTCGCTGCTCTCCTCACAGGCCCAGGTGGGTGGGGCAAGCCGCTCTCCGTAATTGGTTCTACGCCAGCGTCGTCGCGCGCGCCACCTCCCGCCACCGAGCCTCCCGCCACCTCTAGCCAATCAGGCTTCAGCTGAGTGCGTTGCTCCGCCCAGCCGCCCCTCTGGGTCTGCGCGGAAGCGCATGCGTGGGGTGGAGTCAGCTTCTTTGAATTCCGGAGGCGGCATTCGGTGGTCAGAGGCCTGTGCGGCTGCAGGTAGAGTGTCTTAGGTGAGGAGGTACTTTTAAGCACCGCGCGAAATGGGGGCGAAGAGAATTTTTTTACTTTTGAGGGTGGGACTATCCTGCAAGGTGTGACTGCGGTCGGGTTTTCCGTAGCCAGTTTCGCACCAGGGATCCTTGGGAAGCGCTGGGATGGTTCAACTGGGTGGGGTCAGAAGCTGCTCCCCTGCCCTTCTTTCCTAGGAACCTAGGAAATAACTCGGAACCTGTAACGTCCCACTGGTTTGGACATATTCCTCTCCTGATCTGGCCTCATCTGTTCCAGGGAGGTGGGATTGAGTAAGTGTCATTCCGACTATTCCTTTAGTTTTGAATCCAATCATTTTCCACCTCTACACCCTAGGCCTAGTGCAGGCTACAGTCAAACCTCTTCTGGACTTCTGCGACAGCCTTTTATTTGGTTTCTTGCCGCTCCTTGACCTCTAACATTCTCGTCTCTGCACTGCAGCTAACATGATCGTCAAACACAAATCAGGTGGTATTGCTCCCCTCTCTAACCTTTCCCCCTTAATGATAACTTAACACTTGTTTCTGTGTAGAACATATGCAGTAATGTCACCTCAAAAGAGAGTTAAGAACGTCCAGGCACAAAACAGGACTTCACAAGGTAGTAGTAGTTTTCAGACCACGCTTTCAGCCTGGAAAGTAAAACAGGATCCAAGCAACTCGAAGAACATCTCAAAACATGGACAAAACAATCCAGTGGGAGATTATGAACATGCTGATGATCAAGCTGAAGAAGATGCTTTGCAAATGGCAGTGGGATATTTTGAGAAAGGTAAAGGTGGATTGTTTTCCTTATGAAACTCCGTCTCACTATTTAATATTGTTTCTTTTTTCAGGTCCCATTAAAGCTTCACAGAATAAAGATAAAACCTTGGAAAAACACTTGAAAACTGTGGAAAATGTGGCTTGGAAGAATGGGTTAGCTTCAGAAGAAATTGATATTCTATTAAATATTGCACTCAGTGGCAAATTTGGTATGTTGAGGAAATGCTTTTTTTTTCTTTTAATGTAGTTTAATTTAGCTTGTCTCCTTTCCAGGAAATGCTGTAAACACACGGATATTGAAGTGCATGATCCCAGCAACAGTAATATCAGAAGATTCTGTGGTTAAGGCAGTCTCCTGGCTTTGTGTTGGCAAGTGTTCTGGTAGCACCAAGGTAATCTTTTTAAACACTTTGATGATAAGTCCCTTTAAAGATAAGTATTTTGTCTCTTCAATAGGTACTTTTTTATCGTTGGCTGGTTGCAATGTTTGACTTCATTGATCGTAAGGAGCAAATTAACTTGCTCTATGGCTTCTTTTTTGCTTCATTGCAAGATGATGCACTGGTAAGTAAAAATTGGACAGCATTAGGCATCAAATTTCTCTTAATATTTTTTTATGTTTTAACAGTGCCCTTATGTTTGCCATTTGTTATATTTACTTACCAAAAAAGAGAATGGTGAGTATTTTCATTACAGTTGTATTATACTTTGCATAGTACGTCTTTCCTTTATGTTTTCTAGTCAAACCATTTCGTGTGAGAAAACTGCTTGATCTTCAGGCCAAAATGGTGAGTACTGAAAAGACCTAAGACCTGCCAATGAATTGAAAATGGAAAACTTATTTTATTTCAGGGAATGCAGCCTCATCTCCAGGCTTTGTTGTCACTGTATAAGTTCTTTGCTCCTGCTCTGATTTCAGTATCTTTGCCTGTAAGGAAGAAGGTAAGGGATTAAGGAGAGAGAAATCATATTAATACTCTCTTGTACTTTATATCCAAATTTATAGATATATTTTAAGAATTCAGAGAATCTATGGAAGACGGCTCTGCTTGCCGTGAAGCAAAGAAACCGGGGACCTTCTCCAGAACCTCTGAAGTTGATGTTAGGTCCAGCTAATGTTCGTCCTCTAAAAAGAGTAAGTATCTAAAGCTCAAACAACTTGCATGGCATTGATAGATTATTTTATTATCTTTCTTCAGAAGTGGAATTCTCTCTCAGTTATACCAGTGCTCAATTCCAGTAGCTACACTAAAGAATGTGGAAAAAAAGAGATGAGTCTTTCTGATTGTCTGAATAGAAGTGGATCATTTCCACTAGAACAACTTCAAAGCTTCCCCCAACTTTTACAGAACATCCATTGCTTAGAGGTATGTGACTGGACCATGTGCTTCTTTGCATTTTAACTGTTGATCGGTTGTTCTGTCATTGCAGCTGCCTTCTCAGATGGGCTCAGTGCTAAACAACTCTCTGCTGCTTCACTACATTAACTGTGTCAGAGATGAGCCAGTCTTGCTGAGGTTTTATTACTGGTTGAGTCAAACATTACAAGAAGGTAAGAATTGAGTGAGGATGGACCAAGATAGTCTAGATGCTTATATTTACTGTTTCTGCTCTAGAATGTATTTGGTACAAGGTGAATAATTATGAACATGGAAAAGAATTTACCAACTTCCTGGATACCATCATCAGGGCAGAGTGCTTCTTACAAGTAAGATTTCACTTGCTTCTTCCACTCTCCACATATAAGGATTTACTATTCACTTGTGTTACAGGAGGGGTTTTATTCCTGTGAAGCATTCCTGTATAAGAGCCTTCCTCTCTGGGATGGCCTTTGTTGTCGGTCACAGTTCCTTCAGCTTGTGAGCTGGATTCCTTTTAGTAGCTTCTCTGGTATGTATCATGAAAATTTGGAGTCATTTGATGGATTTTGAATAATCTTTTTTTTGATTCCTAGAGGTGAAACCACTTCTTTTTGACCATCTAGCGCAGCTCTTCTTTACATCAACCATTTATTTCAAGGTAACAAAAACTTGTCTTGCTTAGATTCAATACATGAAATCTTTTTTCATTTTGTCCCCCTCAGTGTAGTGTGCTTCAGAGTCTGAAAGAGCTATTGCAGAATTGGCTGTTGTGGCTTTCTATGGACATTCACATGAAACCTGTTACAAACAGTCCTCTGTGAGTTATCTAACGGTCTTCCACAAGAGACGCTATATCTGAATGTTATGGTTTCTTATTGCAGAGAGACAACTTTGGGTGGATCCATGAACTCTGTGTCTAAACTGATCCACTATGTAGGGTGGCTATCCACTACTGCAATGCGCTTGGAGAGCAACAATACTTTCTTGCTGCACTTTATTTTGGATTTCTATGAGAAGGTAGTACACATTACATTTTCCCCATTTGGATTCTGTATACTGATGTTATCATTCTTCCTCCAAGGTGTGTGACATATATATAAATTATAACCTTCCATTAGTGGTATTGTTTCCTCCTGGGATCTTCTATTCTGCACTCCTCAGCCTGGATACCAGCATCCTGAACCAGCTGTGTTTTATTATGCACAGGTACAAAGCCTTTTTACCATTTTATGAAACAGAAATGTTTCATTCTGTTTGTTTTTTCTGTTAGATATCGTAAAAATTTGACTGCCGCAAAGAAAAATGAGTTGGTACAAAAGGTATGAATGAGAAAGCTCTGTGTTAAATCACTATAGTGACAATTTTTTATTTCTTTCCCATTAGACAAAATCAGAGTTCAATTTCAGCAGCAAGACTTATCAAGAATTTAATCACTATTTGACATCAATGGTTGGTTGCCTGTGGACGTCCAAACCCTTTGGGAAAGGAATATATATTGACCCTGAAATCCTAGAAAAAACTGGAGTGGCTGAATATAAAAACAGTTTAAATGTAGTCCATCATCCTTCTTTCTTGAGTTACGCTGTTTCCTTTTTGCTACAGGTAAGGGTATTTAAAGAATTTTTAGATTTTGTTTTGTTTTGTTTTTTGTTTGTTTGTTTTTAAGGAAAGCCCAGAAGAAAGGACAGTAAATGTGAGCTCTATTCGGGTAAATAAATTTACTTTCATCGTGTTGAGGGAGATAAGTAATTTTCCTTTTTCTGTGCCTGCAGGGAAAGAAATGGAGCTGGTATTTGGACTATTTATTTTCACAGGGGTTACAAGGCTTGAAACTTTTTATAAGAAGTAGTGTTCATCATTCTTCCATTCCCAGAGCAGAGGGCATAAACTGCAACAATCAATATTAAATGAATGTTGACATAAACTGAACACACTGGACTAAACTCACTCCTCATTGCTAGAGCAAAGTGGCTCATCTTGAGTTCCCATTTTCATTTCACTGACAGACTGCCATCCTCAAGGAGTACTCAGACTGGCCTTCTGTTCATGGCTTAGGAGAGCCTTGGTGTGCCTAACTGATTTTTCAAAATTTAGATTTTTTTAGCCTACCAGTGAAAAATGACCCCTTCATCATCAGGCTCTGCGTTCTACCAAATTGTATGTAAAAAGACACATCTGTTTTGTGGTAGGATTTTTTCACATTTTTGGGTACTATGAGCTGCATTGATGGAAGACAGCAGGCAATATGTGGTGACAGTTAACTCACAGACATAAACATGCAAAATACTTTGCTGTCTCTGGGGATATTGCCATTTTTCTTACTGTGAGCAACAGCACCAACACCAAGTTAACAGGATGCAACATGTGTATGACTCTAAAAGCCCTAAGTAGTTGGTAACTTCCTGGGCCTTCAATCATAGCAATTTGATGAGGGAAGGAAGGGGAGAGGATTTGTTGGGTAATCAAGACATTCCCGTATATGTCTGATTTCATGGAACTGCTCTATTTTGTTTGTGTGTATTGTATATGTATATGTGTATGTGTGCGTGTATGTGTGTGTCTGTAGCTTCAGTTTTTAAGTGTAAGGACTAAATAAACTAACTGAAATTTTACTTTCAGAAGGAATTCTGAAGTTTTAAAAAAGTTAATAATAGCTAGAATATCTTGCTGAAAATGTACTATAAAATTTTGCCTGCTGGGCGTGGTGGCTCACGCCTGTAATCCCAGCACTTTGGGAGGCCAAGGTGGGTGGATCATGAGGTCAGGAGTTCGAGATGAGGCTGGCCAATATGGTAAAACCCTGTCTCTACTAAAAATACAAAAAATTGGCCGGGCATGCCGGCACGTGCCTGTAGTCCCAGCTACTCAGGAGGCTGGGGCAGGAGAATCGCTTGAACCCGGGAGGCGGAGGTTGCAGTGAGCCAAGATCGCGCCACTGCACTCCAGCGAGACTCTGTCTCAAAAAAAAAAAAAAAAATTACCTCAATGCTATTGAATAATTCTCCCTTCTAGTAAAATTCGTATCATTTGAGAAGAATCAAGCTGAATTAATTTTTGTCTTTAAGGATGCATACTTGGGGTTCTTTTTTTTCCCCATTTAAAAAACAAACCCTAAACTATATTATTGGATGGCGTTCAGACTAGAAATCCCACTCGTCCATTGACTCATTAATTGATTCAATAAATATTTATTGAGCTCCTTTCTCTGTGCCAGGTACTCTTCTGTGTGCTGGTTATACAGTTGTGACCAATACAAAGTACCCGGGTTTTTGTTTTTGTTTTTGTTTTTTGAGATGGAGTCTCACTCTGTTGCCCAGGCTGGAGTGCAGAGGCATGATCTTGGCTCACTGCAACCTCTACTTTCTGGTTCAAGCAATTCTCCTGCCTCAGCCTCACGAATAGCTGGGATTACAGGCACCTACCACCACGCCCAGCCAATTTTTGTATTTTTAGTAGAGACAGGGTTCCGTCATGTTGACCAGGCTGGACTTGAACTCTTGATCTCAAGTGATCAACCCGCCTTGGCCTCCCAAAGTGTTGGGATTAGAGGTGTGAGCCATTGCACCCAGCCCAAAGTACCTGTTTTTATGGAGTTTACATTCCAATGGAGAAGACAGACAATAACATATATCAAATGCTATAAAGAAAGGGCAGGGAATAGGGATACAATGTGTTGAATTTTGTCAAATGCTTTTTTTGTATCTTTTGAGATTATCATATGGCTTTTGTCCTTCATTCTGTTAACATGATATATCACATTTACTGATTTGTGTATACTGAATCATCTTTGCATCCCGGGATGAATCCCACTGGGACAGAATGTGGAGAGGGTTGAAACTTTAGATAAGATGGTTTGGGAAAGCCTGTTTGAAGAGATGACATATGCAGAGGCCCCAGTGAAGTAAGCATATGAGTCATATAAATATTTGGGGAAAGAGCATTCTGGACAAAGGTAAAAAACAAGTGAAAAGGCCCTAAAATGTTAACTTACTTGGCATGTTTGAGGAATAACAAAGAGGCCAGTAAGGTTACAGCATAGTGATTAAGAGAGAAGAATGGTAAGAAGTGACATAAGGAAGAAAGCCAGGTCCTTATAGCCTGGCATGGATATGTAAATGGGAAGCAATTAGATTGAGAAGAGGAGTGACATAATTTGATTTACCTTTATGAAATATGGAGCTACAATGTCAAGGTTAGACTGAAGAAGATTAAAGAGGAAAGCAGAGACTGGTTAGGTTATTATAGTGTCCTAGGTAACAGTTTTGGACAAGTGTGATAAATGTTGAGGTGGGAGGGGTTAGAGGTTGGATTCAGACTCTGTTTTGTAAGTAGAGAAGATAATGTCTGCTGATAGCTTGGATATGAGGAGGAAAAGGAGAGGAGTAAAGGATGACTCAGATTTTTGACCTGTCAATTGGGTGAACTCTGAGATTAAATTCTGTTTTGGCTATGTTAGGTTGGAAATGCTGTGTAGGCAATTGGATATCCAAGTCTGGACTTCAGAGTACAATTTGGGACTAGAAAATTAATTTGGGAGTCATTAGGGAATAACCATGACTTTGGATGAGATCACCTAGTACAGCTAGAGAAGAGAAGGTAGCAAAAGACAGAGACCTAAGGTATGCCAGCATTGAGAAGTAGAGGAGAAGAGGAACCAGCAAAAGACTGAGAAGGACCCACCAGTGACCTAGAAGAAAAATCAGGAGGCTGGTATTCTGGAAGCCATCAGAAGAAAATGTTTCACAAAAGGAAGGTAGTATTGAATGGTGTGAAATGTTACCTATATACCTGGAAAAAAGCAACTTCAGCTGCTTTTTAAGTAAATGTGATAGTTTGTACTGCAAATAACTTTCCATATTGCTTTTCAGATCATGATATTTTGGTCCTTAAGATCATGTAGAACTTTCCATTGTGAGAAGGGAGTTGATTATTTTATCATTAAAGAAACTTTTCTAAACTTAAATTTATGAAAAATAATTTTTCCCTTAGGTTTGTCTTTTTGTTCAATAATGATTCCCTGGGTATCTTTTTTTGCCCCACAAATAAAATACTTAGACATACCTGGATACCTTTTTTTGTGCCTATTTCTCTTTTAACT